TGGCAAGTGAAAACTAGTTACCTAAGAAATTGCATTACTTAAGAGAAGTCGCCAAGGTTCACTACATCACATCTTTCAAATCTTAAATGAGCACCTTTCCTCACATTATCCCTTTGTCGGAAGCAATTTCTCTTTACAACTATTCTGGCTACCTCAGACCTCCATCCAAAATTCTCCTGAATCCTTCATTATCGACAAAGCCTGGAGCAGAACGCAAGCATTCCTTTCTGAAAGCACACATACTTACTGATCACTGCTTTCCAAAAATGCATCTAATGCCCAAGCATGAAATTACAAGCTTGTTCTCTTATGTCTCAGCCATGAAAACAAAGACCGTTCTTCTCATCCAATTCAAATGGCGGGAGGAACCTTCAATTAATTCTAAATCAGGAAGGAACCTCCCCATCTCACTTCCTAAATGTTTGTAAAAGATGTCTTCTTCAGCCAACCTCCTGCCTTCCAGGCACGGCACCCCAGAACTACGGAAACAGTACTCAGGAATCAAGAGTGGCCAAACGCTGCCAATGGGAGATAGGAAACTCGTTGATCATTGGTAGAGAAACTCGGCACAACGCCGAGTCACGGTACACGGTGTCTTCGGCCTCGCCCAGGGACACTTGGTGACCCGAGGTCGAGTTCCAAGTCGGAGACAGATTTTGCGAGTGGATAAGACGGTAAGCCGGGATCCCAGGGCCTTCTCCAGCTGCACTGGGTGTCAAGCGCCACGGGGTTTGATGGGGACTCCTTCTGGTTCCACCCTCGCCCACTCACTTCTCGGGCTGGCCATAATGCTGCACAGAGCCCCGGCCAGCCATTAATATCAGGCGCAGGAGAAAACCCAGTAAAATCACTTACCAGTCTTCCACCTCCGGTGCTGATCTAGCAAGAGCCTGACCCGCTGGCCAGACTCAAGCTCTGCACCAGGTATTACCACCCTGGCGACGGCTCCGGAGCGTCACTGACAACCACCCGGAAATGGTACTATCGCTTCCGGGGCTGCCTAGCGCGCGGCGGGAAATTGTTTCCCAGAGCCCGGATTCGTGAAGCAGTTGAGTGCTGCAGCGGCAGTCGTCGCCCCTGCCGCCGCTGCCACCGAAGGAAGCATCCCAGACACCGGGAAGGTAAAGGGGCTCAGCTAGGAAGACACAGTGTACACATTATCTTCTGTATGTTTGTATTTGTTAGATGGAAGATGGTACCCCAAAGCATATCATCCAGATGACAGGATTTAAGATGGAAGAAAAAGAAGCGCTAGTCAAATTACTTTTAAAACTAGATTGCACTTTTATTAAGAGTGAGGTAAGAAACTTATCAAAATGTTCAAGATATATTAACATTTCTTGATGTGGATTTTTCCCTCCAGAAATACAAAAATTGTACACATCTTATAGCTGAACGCCTATGTAAGAGTGAAAAATTTTTAGCAGCTTGTGCGGCAGGTAAGTTAACTGTCTTCCCCCAACTTTTAAAACCTTTGTGACTGACAGCTCATTTGCTTTCTAGGAAAGTGGATACTAACCAAGGACTATATAATTCATAGTGCCAAAAGTGGCAGATGGCTTGATGAAACAACTTATGAATGGGGATATAAAATTGAAAAAGATTCCCGTTATTCACCTCAAATGCAATCTGCACCTAAAAGATGGCGTGAAGAACTGAAACGCACTGGTGCTCCAGGAGCCTTCCACAGATGGAAAGTTGTCCTCCTTGTTAGAACTGATAAGCGAAGTGATTCTCTTATAAGGTAGGATGTGATTACATAAAAGCTAAAGCAATAATACTTTTATACCATTTACATTTTTATTTAGAGTTTTGGAGGCTGGAAAGGCAAATGTTATTTTACCAAAAAGTTCACCAAGTGGAATAACTCATGTGATTGCCAGTAATGCAAGAATTAAAGCTGAGAAAGAAAAAGATAACTTTAAGGCTCCATTTTATCCAATTCAGTATCTAGGGGATTTTCTTTTAGAGGTAAGTAAAATAAATAGTAAACATTTTATTTTTGATTGCCTAAACCATTTTTACATACATACAGAAAGAAATTCAGAATGATGAAGATTCCCAAACCAATTCTGTTTGGACTGAACATAGCAATGAAGAAACAAACAAAGATTTCAGGAAAGATGCAGGATTTCTTGAAATGAAAGGTGCCTTAAGAGAGACCATGTATAGAACCCAGGTAAACTTTATAGGCTGAAAAACATACATTTCGTCTTAACTAAATTATGTTTACAAACACGCAGAAAGAAATGCAAAATCATGAAGATGTTAATGTTGGTTCTATTTTGATTCAACATCACAAAAAAGAAAAATTCAGTGGTTCCAGTAAAGATTTGAAATTTGTTAAAATGAGAAATACCTTTGGAAGCCATACATATGAAAATCAGGTACAACTTTCCAAATTAAAAATAATTTATTTTTGAGATTTAATTGTGGTCTAAATACATGTAGAAGGAAATTAAGAAAAAAGATGAAGATATTCAGAGGAGTTATACTTTGAGGAGAAAACGCAAGAAAGGAAAAGAAAGCAATTGCAAGAAAGGCGTTGAACATGAAAAAATAAAAAGTACCTTAAGAAGGCACATATATAATAGAGATCAGGTAAAGTTTGTAAGCTAAGCTATAGCTTTCTTTTTCTAAAGTCATTTTACTTTGCTATATGCAGAAAGAAATGAAGAATTCTATTTTTGCTGAATATGCCAAAGAATCAAAAGCCATGGCTATTAAGACAGATGTGGATGTTGTTGAAATAAAAAATACCTTAAGGAAGCACATATATAGAGCTCAGGTAAAACTTGGCACATGAAAAATTTTGTATAAGTTGTTTTAATTATATGGTTGCTCTTTTGTAGGCTGTCAGATACAACTGCATTAGAATAGATAAACAACCAGTGTACAACGTAGAGGTAAGGGGCTTGGAGCAGCATTGGTGATGGGGTTCTCTGAATCATAGAATCTTTCCTTTCTTAGGTTAAAAATGCTGAATTTCCCAGAGGTGTATTAAATTTAATTGAAAGCCTCATAGAAGGACATTTTTTTAAAGAAGCAATTGAGGAACTTTCCACTTTGCAGGCACATTATATCCCTCCTGTATGCGTTCTTCATGCCCTTCTAGAGAACGTTCTACAGGTAAGAGCAGCCTTAAGGATTTATAATCTTTTGTTTTATTTGTTTGTTTATTTTTAAATAATAGGATAACATAGATACATTTTCTGGTCGATACTTTCATATATTGTCAGCTCTTCTTCACCTGCATCCTCCTTGGAAGTCTCCAGCCATGTCGAGATATTATTTAGAGTTGTTTCAGTGTCCAACTTGTATGAAAGGAGCATGGTCTTTAGTAGAAGTCCTTATCAGGTAAGGAATTTCACATTTGACGATGCTACATTATGTTATAGATTTTTGGGTTCATGTTTTTCAGGTCTTGCCTTTTCAATGAAAGCTTTTGTCATCAAATTTCAGAAAATATTGGCTCCAAGGTGCTCCACCTGACGCTACTCAAATTTTTCTTTAATTTAATTGAAAGTGAAGTACAACATCTGAGTCAAAAGTAAGTTCTAATCGCAAGAATAACACTTTTCTAAAGATATACTTTTTGTTTATATTTTAATTAGGTTGTATGACTGGTCAGATTCTCAGAATCTGAAAATAACAGGAAAGGCAATGCTTCTTGAAATTTTTTGGTCAGGAAGTGAAACCTCTGGGCTTTTGACCAAACCAGTAAATATGCTTTTGGAATGGACTATATATTCTCACAAGGAAAAATTCAAGTCTAATGATGTAAGTAGGATTAATTTATAGATGAATAGTCTATTTTAGTAATTTTTTTGTATCTTAATGTTAGGTCTTCAAACATGAACTAGCTTACTTATTGGCTGGAATTCTTGGAGCAGCAATAGATTATTGGATTTTCCTTGGTCTTAAGATGGGTAGAAATGTGATGCGACACATGTCTGATGACTTAGGAAGTTATGTTTCTCTTTCGTGTGATGGTAAGTTTGTCTATGTTCTGTTTTTTTCAGACATAACTATATTAACTTACCTTATGTTCTCCAGACTTTTCTTCACAGGAATTAGAGATTTTCATTTGCTCCTTTTCCTCCTCCTGGCTTCAAATGTTTGTTGCAGAGGCAGTCTTTAAAAAGTTGTGTCTACAGAGCTCTGGCAGTGTTTCTTCTGAGCCACTCTCTCTTCAGAAAATGGTAAGTACCTCTCTATTCTGGTTCTTTACATTTGAGAAAATAATGCAATATTATTTTTCAACAGGTATATTCCTATTTACCAGCCTTGGGGAAAACTGGTGTGCTTGGGTCTGGAAAGATTCAGGTGTCAAAGAAAATAGGACAGCGGCCTTGTTTTGACTCTCAGAGAACCTTACTAATGCTGAATGGTACTAAACAAAAACAAGTCGAAGGGCTGCCAGAGTTACTGTAAGTGATGCTGATATCCCAGCTGTGCTTTGAAGCTTTCATTATTTCTTACTTTTCCTTTCAGAGACCTGAACCTTGCTAAATGTTCCTCATCATTAAAAAAATTGAAAAAGAAGTCAGAAGGAGAATTGTCATGTTCCAAGGAGAATTGCCCCTCTGTAGTTAAAAAGATGAATTTTCACAAGACTAATCTAAAAGGTATTCCAAGTATTTAAATTAATTTATGCTAACTCTGGAATAATCTATTAATTTTTTATGGCAGGAGAAACAGCCCTGCATAGAGCTTGCATAAATAACCAAGTGGAGAAATTGATTCTTCTTCTCTCTTTGCCAGGAATAGACATCAATGTTAAAGGTAAGTTTTAAATCTTTGTGGTCTAGTCCAATTGTTTTAAAACTTGCCTTGATTTCTAATTTAGACAATGCTGGCTGGACGCCTTTGCATGAAGCCTGTAACTATGGCAACACAGTGTGTGTCCAGGAAATTTTGCAACGTTGTCCAGAGGTAGATCTGCTCACTCAAGTGGACGGGGTGACTCCTTTGCATGATGCACTGTCAAACGGACATGTAGAAATTGGCAAGCTGCTACTACAGCATGGGGGTGAGTGTGTTTATGCTAAATGGGTTTTGATATACTTGCAACATTTTGCATTTTCTTTTCACAGGCCCAGTGCTTTTACAACAGAGGAATGCTAAGGGAGAATTGCCCTTGGATTATGTGGTTTCACCTCAAATCAAAGAAGAACTGTTTGCTATTACAAAAATAGAAGATACAGTGGAGAACTTTCATGCACAAGCAGAGAAACATTTTCATTACCAGCAACTTGAATTTGGCTCCTTTTTACTTAGTAGGATGTTGCTAAATTTTTGTTCAATTTTTGATTTATCTTCAGAGTTCATTTTAGCTTCCAAAGGGTTAACTCATCTAAATGAACTGCTTATGGCTTGTAAAAGTCATAAAGAAACCACCAGTGTTCATACTGACTGGTTACTGGATCTTTATGCTGGAAATATAAAGACATTGCAGAAACTCCCACACATTCTTAAGGAACTGCCTGAGAATTTGAAAGTGTGTCCTGGGGTACACACTGAGGCCTTGATGATAACATTGGAAATGATGTGTCGGTCAGTCATGGAGTTTTCATGATGATGCTAGAAAGTATGGATTGACTTTCTAAATCTGTTCAGTTTGCATTGGTACTTACTGTGGACTTCATAGCTTACTGACAGATAGTAATTTGATTTATTTATTGACAGACTTTGCAGCCTTGCTAAATTTTAAAAGCATTTTTAAAAAAACTTCTACAAAACTCTAGTATGGGCTTCTGACTTTTTCCAGGGTGTAGAATTTGACTCAAAAGTAAAAATAATTTTGTTTTAGTATATTCTACTTTCATTAATGTTTTTTTGTTCTGAAAGTGATATTATATTGTACATGTAAAATTAATTTAAATATTTTTTCAAATAAAAATGTAATGTCCTGTATTCTAGATGTTCTAGGTCTTAGAATCATGGCAAGCATATTCATACAAATGCGTACCTATAAACTTGTAGCTCCTGACTCTTAGGGATGGATTTTGAGGAAAAAACAAGACTAAACAAAAACATGTAGCTCCCTATTTCTTCTCTCTAGGTTGTTGGACTGAAATATGCATTTTAGCTTTGTGTGTTTCTAAAATAAACATTTCTAAAATTTACAGTAATAATTAATATTCTTTTGGTTTTTAAATGCAGCAAATATGCAGAGTCTGACAGTTCAATTCCTTGATCTGTTTTATTTTAGCAATTCATATACAAAATGTATCTGTCGCTGCCCTATGTAACCCAGTATTCTGTACCTGAAAACATTCTGCTGCATAGGTTTATGAGTTTAATATTAAGATATTGAGTGGCATCTAAGTAATAGATTTGAGATTATTTAAGATCTTAATATATAGTATGAATTTACTGAGTAGTAATGTTTTAATTTGCAGTTTTTCCTTATAGCAGTTTGTAGTAAAACTAAAAGAAAGGGTGTGGATAATAACCACTTTTGAGATTGGAGTTTCTTCACTACTGGGAGTAAGTTACATTATGATACAGGTGGAAAATAAACACTTCCATTTAGCTTTTATGTAATTCAAGTGATGACCTTAGCAGTTAATCTGCTAAAGCAATACACTTCAGTTTTATTTTGGAAATAGATATTTTAACAAGATACAAATGCTCAGTATCATATTACTGGGTTTGTAATCTAAATTGAAAACTGCTATATCAGTATGAAAAAATATTTTAAATAAGTACTTTTTCCACACATACTCAGGAAATACTAGTTTCTATTTAGCCTTCAAATTTGGCATCATACAAATCTCTTTATTATTAATCTGCCAAAGTATCAGACAAAAAATGATATAGTGAAGACTATCTAAGAAGAGTTTAAATGCTTATAGAGAGTAAAGTGCTTCTCCAGATGATGAATAAGAACGTTTTTTATTCCAATGAGTACCTCTTTACTTCACTTGTAAAGGTGTCTGGGATAGTGTTTGCTTGGTAAACTAATATAAACTTGTAAACATAGGCTTTGACATCATACACATTTTCAAATCCTTGTCTAGTTTCTTAATAACTAAATTGCAAGGCAAATTCTTTTCTGAGCTTTGGCTTTCCTACATGTCAAATAGAAATCACACCAGGTATCTTTGTCATGATAGAATTGTTAGCATATCACATCATATGACACTTAATAAATATTATTTCCTTTCTAATTCTTACCTCCTCTTTTGATTATAATGAATCATTTAGACAAAAGGCAATATAGTAATTGTTTAAGTTGGTAGTAATTCTAAGGTAATTAAGGAATCAACATCATGAGTTAGGGTTTTATACTGTTAGTACAAAGTAGTTTTCCAAATTAGATGTTCATAACGTATATTTGTTTAATTGCAATTAGCATTAATATTTCATAATTGACTGCTCTGTCTGCCAACTTCTACAAGCAGTGATGACATGAAGTGTGAAACAGATGTCACTGAGGTCTCTGCCTTTAAGAAGTTTTACACTTCTTCGAAAGTCCAACGTGGCAAACATAGGTTACTGTGTTCTGTGCCCTGGCTAACAATACCAGTATATGAGTATGAATCTAAATGTTCAGGAAAAGGCTTCATTCCCAAAATTACTTCTTATACTTTATTTTAGAAAACATAATAATAATTGCCTTGAATAATTGCCCAAATCTATCTTGGAGGTATAGGAAGAAGAAATTCTCAATAAGTAAAGTATAATTCATAGTCTTAGTCCTAGATTTTCAATGGCAGACTTTTCAAAGTTGCATCTGAAGACAAGGTTGAGAAATGCTATTCTTCACTGTATTTTGCCAGATGTGATATCATAGTTCTATGGAATCATATTTTTTAAATTTCTGTAAGAGACCTTATTACAATGTAAATAAAGCTGGAGAGGAGATTTCTGAGCAGTTAAGATTCAGCTTTTCCCCATGCATTGTTTACTGG